CTATTCTTTTAAAAAACCTTTTTATCATGAAAAATTTCAAGTATACAGCAAAGTGGGAGAAACAGTACAAGAAAACCATATACCTGCGATGTAGAGTCAGCCATTGCTAGCAATTTGCCACATTTGTCTCACCTATATGGGTATGTATAGGAGACTATTAAGAACACCTATTTAACTTCCATAGTAAACATAATATAATGAAATACAATTTAAACGGTAATCATGATGTAGAGTATCCACTTTTGAGGTCAAGCAGATCTGGATTCTCCAGCAATTTTTAATTATTTAACTTACGTGTGTGGTTATTTATTCAAAAGATGTCTCTTCACTAGGCTATAGTAAAAGGATTGGAATCAGGTTCGCTTTTCTGATCATTGTATTTCTAAATATTTGTTGCATAAACAAATAGAATTTACTAGTAAAGAATTCAGCACAGTGCCAGTTGCATAGTAAACATTTAACGTAGAGTAGCTTGTATTTATTGTAGTTGCTGTTGTTATTGGAAGCATTCAGTAGAGTGATACAAAATAAATAAGCAATAATTGGTAGTTTATTATATTTATAATTATTATTTACAAGACGTCACAGTGCCTAGCCCATATCACTCACCCATAAACATTATACTTATACTAAGTACTTTCACTATTATTCAAAGTCTCTAACAGTGCCTGGCACTACATAAGCAAGAGAAAAGTGGAAGTTTATTCTAATTGTTATTATTGAATAAAGCACTTAACACGAAGCTGGCCCCCAGCGGGCCCTTAATAGTTTCCGCGGTGGCTGTCGTAGCTGGACTACAGACCCCGCCTCCTGAGCGGCCCGAAGCCCCGCCCCTTACTGCCCCGCAGTCCCGCCCCCGTGGCTTGTGCCGCGCCTGCGCACTGTCCCGGAAGGGGCTCTACGCGCGCAGCTTTAGTCCCCGCCCCTGGAGCCGGCGGCGCAGGGCGCAGCTTCCCGCCGCCAGAGCGGGCCAGCCTGCTGCGTGCGTGCGTGTGTACGACTCTGCGTGCGTGCGTGCGTGCGTGCGTGCCGTCAGCTCGCCGGGCACCGCGGCCTCGCCCTCGCCCTCCGCCCCTGCGCCTGCACCGCGTAGACCGACCCCCCCCCAGCGCGCCCACCCGGTAGAGGACCCCCGCCCGTGCCCCGACCGGTCCCCGCCTTTTTGTAAAACTTAAAGCGGGCGCAGCATTAACGCTTCCCGCCCCGGTGACCTCTCAGGGGTCTCCCCGCCAAAGGTGCTCCGCCGCTAAGGAACATGGCGAAGGTGGAGCAGGTCCTGAGCCTCGAGCCGCAGCACGAGCTCAAATTCCGAGGTAAGCCCCAGAGGCCGCCACCTTCCTGCCCGGACCCCCAATCAGTCTCTGTCTCATTCTACAGGTCCCTTCACCGATGTTGTCACCACCAACCTAAAGCTTGGCAACCCGACAGACCGAAATGTGTGTTTTAAGGTGAAGACTACAGCACCACGTAGGTACTGTGTGAGGCCCAACAGCGGAATCATCGATGCAGGGGCCTCAATTAATGTATCTGGTAAGTCCTGAGACTGGAGGCCTAGAGGGTGGTGACCCTCCTAATGAAATATTTTCTTTCTCAGTGATGTTACAGCCTTTCGATTATGATCCCAATGAGAAAAGTAAACACAAGTTTATGGTTCAGTCTATGTTTGCTCCAACTGACACTTCAGATATGGAAGCAGTAGTAAGTACTGAATGCTTCTTATTTTTTTCAGTATATCTTGATTATTAAATTTAAATTGTTTTAGTGGAAGGAGGCAAAACCGGAAGACCTTATGGATTCAAAACTTAGATGTGTGTTTGAATTGCCAGCAGAGAATGATAAACCAGTAAGTATATTTATAGTTAACAATAATTGAATTGACACTTAGGCTTTCATTTGTTTTTGAACAGCATGATGTAGAAATAAATAAAATTATATCCACAACTGCATCAAAGACAGAAACACCAATAGTGTCTAAGTCTCTGAGTTCTTCTTTGGATGACACCGAAGTTAAGAAGGTTATGGAAGAATGTAAGAGGCTGCAAGGTGAAGTTCAGAGGCTACGGGAGGAGAACAAGCAGTTCAAGGTAATAGTTTATTTTCTGGTAATCTACAGAAACTTGTCTTTGAAATGTGCGTTTGCTCCCGTAGGAAGAAGATGGACTGCGGATGAGGAAGACAGTGCAGAGCAACAGCCCCATTTCAGCATTAGCCCCAACTGGGAAGGAAGAAGGCCTTAGCACCCGGCTCTTGGCTCTGGTGGTTTTGTTCTTTATCGTTGGTGTAATTATTGGGAAGATTGCCTTGTAGAGGTAGCATGCACAGGATGGTAAATTGGATTGGTGGATCCACCATATCATGGGATTTAAATTTATCATAACCATGTGTAAAAAGAAATTAATGTATGATGACATCTCACAGGTCTTGCCTTTAAATTACCCCTCCCTGCACACACATACACAGATACACACACACAAATATAATGTAACGATCTTTTAGAAAGTTAAAAATGTATAGTAACTGATTGAGGGGGAAAAGAATGATCTTTATTAATGACAAGGGAAACCATGAGTAATGCCACAATGGCATATTGTAAATGTCATTTTAAACATTGGTAGGCCTTGGTACATGATGCTGGATTACCTCTCTTAAAATGACACCCTTCCTCGCCTGTTGGTGCTGGCCCTTGGGGAGCTGGAGCCCAGCATGCTGGGGAGTGCGGTCAGCTCCACACAGTAGTCCCCACGTGGCCCACTCCCGGCCCAGGCTGCTTTCCGTGTCTTCAGTTCTGTCCAAGCCATCAGCTCCTTGGGACTGATGAACAGAGTCAGAAGCCCAAAGGAATTGCACTGTGGCAGCATCAGACGTACTCGTCATAAGTGAGAGGCGTGTGTTGACTGATTGACCCAGCGCTTTGGAAATAAATGGCAGTGCTTTGTTCACTTAAAGGGACCAAGCTAAATTTGTATTGGTTCATGTAGTGAAGTCAAACTGTTATTCAGAGATGTTTAATGCATATTTAACTTATTTAATGTATTTCATCTCATGTTTTCTTATTGTCACAAGAGTACAGTTAATGCTGCGTGCTGCTGAACTCTGTTGGGTGAACTGGTATTGCTGCTGGAGGGCTGTGGGCTCCTCTGTCTCTGGAGAGTCTGGTCATGTGGAGGTGGGGTTTATTGGGATGCTGGAGAAGAGCTGCCAGGAAGTGTTTTTTCTGGGTCAGTAAATAACAACTGTCATAGGGAGGGAAATTCTCAGTAGTGACAGTCAACTCTAGGTTACCTTTTTTAATGAAGAGTAGTCAGTCTTCTAGATTGTTCTTATACCACCTCTCAACCATTACTCACACTTCCAGCGCCCAGGTCCAAGTCTGAGCCTGACCTCCCCTTGGGGACCTAGCCTGGAGTCAGGACAAATGGATCGGGCTGCAGAGGGTTAGAAGCGAGGGCACCAGCAGTTGTGGGTGGGGAGCAAGGGAAGAGAGAAACTCTTCAGCGAATCCTTCTAGTACTAGTTGAGAGTTTGACTGTGAATTAATTTTATGCCATAAAAGACCAACCCAGTTCTGTTTGACTATGTAGCATCTTGAAAAGAAAAATTATAATAAAGCCCCAAAATTAAGAATTCTTTTGTCATTTTGTCACATTTGCTCTATGGGGGGAATTATTATTTTATCATTTTTATTATTTTGCCATTGGAAGGTTAACTTTAAAATGAGCCCTATCACTGAGAAATACGTGTTTCATGATTTAACTCTGTGTGTGTGTGTGTGTGTGTGTGTGTGTGTGTGTGTATTTTTTTTTTGGTTGTCTTCAGCTGACAGTATGAAAAATGAAACTGCTGAAAAAGCTGAGCACCTGGTCACCCTTGGCCTTCCATTGCTTTGGCCTTCAGTAAAAAGCAGCCTCCCTTCTAGGTCAGGGAACCATGCCATTGAGACTAGTAACGGGCGTTCTGGGCACAGTCCCACTGTGCACAGGTTTGAGAGGACAAGTTCATCAGAAGGAAGGCAGTCCTTAGAAGTCACATACGTTGAGCCACGTTGCTCCTAAGCCTGGCTCTGTCAAGCTGGGTCAGGGGCCTTGAAACTGGAGAAGTGGAAGTCTATGGTTGGTCTGAGTAAGTAACTTCCTGTCTTCATGAAAAAAGTTGACTTTGAATCCCAGGTACTCACAGAAATGGTGAACAGACTTAGTTGTTACCCAGGCACCCATGGATTGTGTTGAGTGTGCAGACAGGGAGGCCACCCCAATAGGAATTCGTCTCCAGGATTTTTCCCATGTGTCCCCCAGTACTTATAAAAGGGAGTGAAAAGACCGAGCTGTAAGGCATGTGCCTTCTGCCACCTGACTTTCCGTGAGGGGACTAAAATTTACTAATTGTAGTTGCTGCAGCCAGTTAAGTCCTGTAGCTTCCAGGCCCTCATGTCTTTGATAGGAGAGTGCTTAGGTGGTCCCCAACAGTGCCTAGGGGTACAGTACAGTCCCATTACACTAGAGCAGGGCTCTATTTATTTTTAAAGGATATGGCCGTGTGTTTTGATAAAACTTTATTCACAAAAACAGCCGGGTCATGGGATTTGGCTTGTGAGTCTGTAACAGTTCTTAAAAAGAATATCTGAGAAACTACTCTGTTTTAGACCTTTGAAGGTGATTTAGAGTTTTGTGTACATCTAGGAGAAGGTGTTCAGCTTCTCAGAGGATGTGGACATTTTGGTTGCAGCTAAAAATCAGTCTCTGAAGTCTCTCTCCCTTCTAGAGGTTAGGACTTGGTGAACATGTTTGTGGGCCTTTTGACTGAGTGGCAGAAGGAAACTGCTCAGGAAGAGAAACAGGTGACTGATGGGAAGGTTGATTATTTTCTCAGTCATCCTGGCAGCCAAAAATGTGCCAGGAAAAGAAAGAATGTGGAGCACGCGTGGCTCCTGGAGGACTTGGAGATGCATGCACATTTAGGGTGTTTTCCCTAGAATTACATAATGAAAAAAAGAATAAGGCAAAGAGGAGGTGAATATGGGGCCTGTCACAACGGCCTGCCCTGCCCCAAGAGGGTTAAGAGTCAGATAATCGGGACGAAACTGGCATGGAAAGAGCGAGCCTAGGGAGGATGCCGCTGGGCAGTGTGCATGGGGGAGCTGCTGCCAGGCTGCCCTCCAGTCTGCTCCTGTGGTTACTGGCTCCACAGCACCTCAGAGAGGGCGGCCCTGGCTTCAGAAATGCCAGCCATAGTGCTCACAAATGCAGAAGAGATGGAAGCGGTGACAGAATCCTGAAAGTTTTTATTGATTGAAGTTTTAAATTGGTAACTTAAGCTTCCTTGGCACGATACAAAATACCTCTTAAAGACAGCAGGCTTTTTTATTTGTAGGTGTGAGGAACTGGCTTTAACTTTTTTCTCCTCCTAGTTTGCATGTTTTCCTTCTCTCGTCTTCTGAACTGCTGGCACCAGCAGTAATACATACTGATAAAATCAAAATTGATTTTTACCAGTGGCCAGTTTATGGCTAGAGAGACGACTTATACCTCCATAACACAGAAGGGGGAAAAATGAAGAACCTCCAGTGATCCGTGAAAACCTAAACGCTTTCAAACAAATCCCAGGAACAGAATTGCTATCGAAAGATATCATTGCCCAGTTTGCAGGCTATGTTGAGTCAGATAGAACTGAATGTAGTGAGAGCTCAGAGCTACAGAGCCTTTCAGATGAATTTGAAAACAGACTCTGTGTGTGTGTGCATGTGTGCATGTGTGCATGTGTGGCATATGTGCCGTATGTCAGTAGCTTGACAGTTTTCAAATCGTGCCTATATTTTTTTGCATACACAAATTTTTGTGTTTGCAAACTCAGAATCCATGCCAAAATACAATGTTATATGTCATTTTCAGCTCCTTCTCTAAAGGAATGGCCCATTTCTCATTGTAGTTTGAGAAATACATGTATGAAGAGATAGGGGTCTTGGGCTTCCCAGTGTCACTTTGAACACCTGAATAACATTTAACTCCTGAGACCTTCTCGGTGTAGAGGCCACTGCTTCCCCCTGCTGGAGATGGCATTTCATTGAAGGGCCTCTCGTGGCTTTCCCTGCCCCCGGCTGTCTGGCCTGAAGAAGGAGAAAGAACCAAACTGAACTATGAAAAGTTACCACTCTGAGGAGACCTCTCTTAATTAACACTTGGGGCCATGTTTGCTGTTGTTGAGAAGGAGTGTTCTCAAAGATGAGCTGGAATGGAATTGTATTTAGAAAGGCCCCTGCAAAGTATATAGATGGATGACTCTAGTTCATGACATACAAATCCCATAAGGCCAACGACCACTCTTCTGGAACACCAAGAGCAGCTCTGAGATCATGCTGGCCCTACGCGAATTGAGTTTCTGTGGCCTAATTGGATTTGGAGAACGCCTTCCCTGGCCCCTTTTCCTCAGACAGATCTGCTCTGATAGGAACCTTTTCAAGAAAGTTACTGTTGTTTCAATGCCACTCCTTACCTGTATAGAACATTTCCAATACATTCGCTCATTGAACTTAATCCTTGCAACTGTGACTGGGGGGTAGATGGCTCTGTTTGCATACGAAGAAATAAAGGCTCCAGGAGGTTAAATCGGGCAACTTTTTAGAACTAAATCAGTCTCTGTAAGGCCTACATTGCTAAGATACCATTTCAGCTCTGAAAATCTGCTTCAGGGAAGTGAGTGGATGAGGCCTTCCTGCCTCAGCTACTCTGCCCGTCTGTACATCTTTTGTGTCTGCCTCCGTACCTTATTCAGTTATTTTCACACTAAAGTAAGTAGAATTAAGACTGTAGTTCAGATGCTTTTTCTTTTTCTGTTGGAAACTGAACACACTACAGACAGTGAAAAAAGGTACATATTCCATTTTCTCATTGCCTGAAGATCTCTGCTGATGCTCCTGGAGAATGACTTTGGGGGCTTTAGAAAGAATATTGCCAGTCCGTCTCGGCAAGGAGATGATGGGAGCGCTTTATATGGAGGCTTTACATGACTTGTAAATTAAATGTGAATGAGGGCAGTTGATTAAAATTGGTATTACAGAAGGGCCCTGCTGAGGTTTGAAAACAGCTGAGCTGCTGATGTCTCAGGCCTTTCCCTGAATTAGCACTGCGGTTCTCCAGGATATCAGCAAAGAGGGCAAGTAATAGAAGCCCCTGATAAGGAGCGTCAGCCGACAGGCAAGCTTGGGAGGCTGTGGGAATGGGTCTGCCCCCAGCTTCACAGACCTCTTCCTCCAGCCTCTGAATCCCATTAGCCACAGCCTAGAACATTAGCTGAGCTGCACAAGCTCACCCACCCCTGTGCCAGGGGGCCCTGACCTCCCTCCATGCCATGTTTTTGGCTGTATCTACGGCACTTAACAATAGGGGCTTTTTATTTTCATTACAGAGATATTTTGAAAAATTTAAAAGACATGAACTCACATAAACAGTTATGGATGATAGTTAAAAGAGAAACGGGTGGAGGTGGATGAGAGGTTGTCTTCATGAATATAATTACTTGAGATTTTTTTTTCTTAATGGAATTAGTTTATTAGAAAATGTCTGTGTTAAATCCGTAGAAAAGGAAGAAAAGTGTAGCAACAAAAATGTAGCCATTATCTAACTTGCCATAAATATTTGCAGTTATGATACCTTGGAATGTTGCCACGATATGGATTGCTTTGATTAAAAGATGTCAGTTGAATAAAACAGTACTGTGGGAGAATCGCTTTCTGCTGCTAGATAAATGCTGATGTTTATTTTTAAACCAGGAAACATTGATCCTGTAACAATGCCCGATTACAATTGCTTTATTACACCCCAGGGCTGATGGAGATGTAATCACTTGGCTAATGGATGTGGGTGCAGGACAGATGCTCGCTTGCTGGCCTGCTTTCCTGCTTGCATTCTGATGAGCTGCAGGAGTGCGCCTGGCCTTCTGCAGGTGGAGCTGCTGTCAGAGCTTCGTTTCACTGATACCCAAAGCCATGTCTGACTGAAATAAAACAGGTTCCCTTTTTTTTTCCCTTTGGAAAATGCCAACTAAGGGAGACTAATCAGATATCTTAACACAATTTCATCCAGGCTTAGTGCTAACAAGATTGCGGGGCTTTTTAGGGTTTAAGAAGATGAGAAATGAGTGTGCACGTTTCACACGTTGACTTGCCGGTTTTTCCATGTCATACAAAAAAGTCCTGGCTGTTTCTCCGAACTGGCTGCCTGCATTCCCGTCTTTCTTTTGTTTTTAAGAAATAGACTGAATTCAGCTGTTAATCCTCTAGTACAGTATCCATGTTAAAATGTTTTTCCATTGCATCTTTTATGTGAATTCAAAGGTCAGAATTTATTGTCTGTGATATTGAGACCATGTGTACAAGAACTACTTTTTGCTTTTCATCATTCACTCCTTAGCAAACGTTTCGTAAGTACCCTCTGTCTGTTTGCTACTATATGAGGTGCTGCGAAATTAGTGGGCGTGGCTTTTTATATTTTTCATTCGTGTGTAGCCTAAGTAAGGTGACTCAAGATGATACACCGAGAGAAAAATGCAAAATATATTTGGTTCTCATTTCTGTTGCTGTCGTTTCCTTTTTAAAGACGATTTATCAACTGCTGCCATTTGGAACTTCCTATAAGAAACTAAAAATGATCTATTTCAGTGTTCCTTTCGCCTTTCCTCTGCTTTCTGAATAAATGGTTTCAGTAACCCATGCTGTTCTCTCCCTATTCTACGTCTTTCTCCCTATGTTGAAAAAAGATTCCCACAGTTTCTGATGTGTGTGTTTATAGTCTTCAATGTATGTTAACATGTTAGGAACTGAGTATCTTAAGAGATGTCTTAGAATGCTTTAGTTTTCATAATTTGTCCTTTATGTATTTTTCATTGTATTTGCTGTTTTGACATGGAAGTAATTTAAAAAGTTGGTGCAGGAAAGGACTCTTTACTGTTGCACATTTTGGTTTTCTGATATGTAATAAATTCATGGCTTGGCAGCTGACATGATGTTTCCCAGAGAGAAGGAGATGTATTTCTGCAGGGTCCAGACCAAAAGAGCCATTTACAGCATGTTCTCCCATGTTCCATTATCAGCCTGATGAAACCTGCCCTGCCAAGGCATAAACTTTTGTACTAGCTGTCTCCATATTATGTTCAATAAATTCTGTGCTCTGAATATATTTAAAGGATGCTTCAGTGTAAAATTATTTTGAATGGA